AGATGGGCTGGAGAGATGGGTCAGGGCCAGTTGTCTGGCATCTTGTGTGTCTCAGAAGAGGGTGGGCACGCTGCGTAGGGAAGCCCAGGGCCACTCTGAAAGCCCTAAAGGGGAACTGATGCCTCTGGCCTTGTTTTTATCACCATCAGGACTACCCATTGAGGCAGGCTGCACTACCAGCTACTTCCTGGTGCCCTCTTGCTCATAGCCATAGTATTTTGCCTCTCTGAGCTTCCAGAGGTTTTAAGTCTGGGGAAGACCCAGGGACTCAAAGAAAGATTGGGGTGGGAGATAAGGGGCCACAGTTTGGGGGAGTCAGGCAGGAGGCCTTTGAGGAAAATAGATAAAGTCCCAAAGCCTGTGAGTGTGAATTTGGAGGCAATATGCTGTGTTCTGAAACGTTTTCAGACACTGGCTAGGTGCAAGCAAGTGTTTGTAGGGCGAGGCTCTTCATGGACCTATCACTGCTTACGCAAGCTTGGGATGTGGTCTTGCCCTCAACAGGTAGGTAGTCTACCGGAAAACCAAACTAAGGCAAGAAAAAAATTAGTGAATAATAAAGGACTGAACCGGTTCAGAGAAGGCATTCAGCAGATGTTTGCCAGTCAAATGAATTAAAGTGTGAATGAATGAAACTCGAGGTAGTGGGTGAATGTGTCCCAAGAATCCAGCGAAACAGGGTCTCCCAGGAGGCGGGACTGGAAGGGTCCGGAGAGGGGCCACAGGCTCCTGGCCTTTCTAAGCACACCAAGTGCCCAGTCGCGGACCCCCGGGACCAGGATGCGCTGACGACCCGGCTGGCAGGCGGGTCCTCGTGGGCGAGGCGAGGGAGGCGGCGAGAGAGGAGCAATAGTTTCCCACCGCTCCCTCTCAGGCGCAGGGTCTAGAGAAGCGCGAGGGGATCTAGAGAAGCCGGAGGGGAGGAAGCGCGAGTCCGCGGCCCGCCCCGTTGCGTCCCACCCACCGCGTCCCCTCCCCTCCCCTCCCGCTGCGGGAAAAGCGGCCGCGGGCGGCGGCGCCCACTGTGGGGCGGGCGGAGCGCCGCGGGAGGCGGACGAGATGCGAGCGCGGCCGCGGCCCCGGCCGCTCTGGGCGACTGTGCTGGCGCTGGGGGCGCTGGCGGGCGTTGGCGTAGGAGGTGAGTGAGGCTCCGGCTCGGCAGCGTCGCAGCTGGTGCTAATGCCTTTGTCTGTCTGTTGCAGGGCCCAACATCTGTACCACGCGAGGTGTGAGCTCCTGCCAGCAGTGCCTGGCTGTGAGCCCCATGTGTGCCTGGTGCTCTGATGAGGTAAGGAGCAGATACCAGACCTTGTTTCTTCTGCTGGACTTCTCTTTGGGCTCCTGTCTTACAGGCCCTGCCTCTGGGCTCACCTCGCTGTGACCTGAAGGAGAATCTGCTGAAGGATAACTGTGCCCCAGAATCCATCGAGTTCCCAGTGAGTGAGGCCCGAGTACTAGAGGACAGGCCCCTCAGCGACAAGGGCTCTGGAGACAGCTCCCAGGTCACTCAAGTCAGTCCCCAGAGGATTGCACTCCGGCTCCGGCCAGGTAGGGCTGGGACTCTTTGCGGGGAGAGACCTAAGATAAAAACTAACATCTTTCTGCCTTCCAGATGATTCGAAGAATTTCTCCATCCAAGTGCGGCAGGTGGAGGATTACCCTGTGGACATCTACTACTTGATGGACCTGTCTTACTCCATGAAGGATGATCTGTGGAGCATCCAGAACCTGGGTACCAAGCTGGCCACCCAGATGCGAAAGCTCACCAGTAACCTGCGGATTGGCTTCGGGGCATTTGTGGACAAGCCTGTGTCACCATACATGTATATCTCCCCACCAGAGGCCCTCGAAAACCCCTGCTATGAGTAAGTCCCTCCTCCAGACGCCAGGACAGCATGTCTGCTTAAATTATCTCCCATCCCTCCCCAGTATGAAGACCACCTGCTTGCCCATGTTTGGCTACAAACACGTGCTGACGCTAACTGACCAGGTGACCCGCTTCAATGAGGAAGTGAAGAAGCAGAGTGTGTCACGGAACCGAGATGCCCCAGAGGGTGGCTTTGATGCCATCATGCAGGCTACAGTCTGTGATGTGAGTTTGGAGGACTTGGAGTGCCAGGTGTGCTCTGCCTTTGTTTTTTGTTTTCTTTTAACAGGAAAAGATTGGCTGGAGGAATGATGCATCCCACTTGCTGGTGTTTACCACTGATGCCAAGACTCATATAGCATTGGACGGAAGGCTGGCAGGCATTGTCCAGCCTAATGACGGGCAGTGTCATGTTGGTAGTGACAATCATTACTCTGCCTCCACTACCATGGTGAGATCTCTGGCACCACCTATGGTTTCTATGTCATTAACCTCTACATCCTTCATTTTCCTAGGATTATCCCTCTTTGGGGCTGATGACTGAGAAGCTATCCCAGAAAAACATCAATTTGATCTTTGCAGTGACTGAAAATGTAGTCAATCTCTATCAGGTGACTGTGCCTTCGGGCTTCCTGGAGTGGGCTAAGCTCTGGACATCTTTGTTTTCCTTTCTAGAACTATAGTGAGCTCATCCCAGGGACCACAGTTGGGGTTCTGTCCATGGATTCCAGCAATGTCCTCCAGCTCATTGTTGATGCTTATGGGGTAAGTGTCTTGTGCTGGGAATAGTCCCGCGGTTTCTTGTCTTCTTGTGCCCCTTTCTGCTCAGAAAATCCGTTCTAAAGTAGAGCTGGAAGTGCGTGACCTCCCTGAAGAGTTGTCTCTATCCTTCAATGCCACCTGCCTCAACAATGAGGTCATCCCTGGCCTCAAGTCTTGTATGGGACTCAAGATTGGAGACACGGTGAGGTGGGCTGGGCAGGGCCTTTGTCCTGGTGTGTCTAAATACAATCTTTCTTTCCATCCAGGTGAGCTTCAGCATTGAGGCCAAGGTGCGAGGCTGTCCCCAGGAGAAGGAGAAGTCCTTTACCATAAAGCCCGTGGGCTTCAAGGACAGCCTGATCGTCCAGGTCACCTTTGATTGTGACTGTGCCTGCCAGGCCCAAGCTGAACCTAATAGCCATCGCTGCAACAATGGCAATGGGACCTTTGAGTGTGGGGTATGCCGTTGTGGGCCTGGCTGGCTGGGATCCCAGTGTGAGTGCTCAGAGGAGGACTATCGCCCTTCCCAGCAGGACGAATGCAGCCCCCGGGAGGGTCAGCCCGTCTGCAGCCAGCGGGGCGAGTGCCTCTGTGGTCAATGTGTCTGCCACAGCAGTGACTTTGGCAAGATCACGGGCAAGTACTGCGAGTGTGACGACTTCTCCTGTGTCCGCTACAAGGGGGAGATGTGCTCAGGTGAGGAGAACTGCAGGGCCCCCTGTCCTGGACGGGTCCACCTTCCTGGGCTGTGTGTTTTCAGGCCATGGCCAGTGCAGCTGTGGGGACTGCCTGTGTGACTCCGACTGGACCGGCTACTACTGCAACTGTACCACGCGTACTGACACCTGCATGTCCAGCAATGGGCTGCTGTGCAGCGGCCGCGGCAAGTGTGAATGTGGCAGCTGTGTCTGTATCCAGCCGGGCTCCTATGGGGACACCTGTGAGAAGTGCCCCACCTGCCCAGATGCCTGCACCTTTAAGAAGTGAGTGTGGAGTCTGGAGAGAGCCGGGAGGCTTGCCTTAATCACTGTGTCCTCTCTCCTTCAGAGAATGTGTGGAGTGTAAGAAGTTTGACCGGGGAGCCCTACATGACGAAAATACCTGCAACCGTTACTGCCGTGACGAGATTGAGTCAGTGAAAGAGCTTAGTAAGTTCAGCACATCTTAGAGTTGCACACACACTTTTTATTCCTCCATTTTCCCTACTCCCAGAGGACACTGGCAAGGATGCAGTGAATTGTACCTATAAGAATGAGGATGACTGTGTCGTCAGATTCCAGTACTATGAAGATTCTAGTGGAAAGTCCATCCTGTATGTGGTAGAAGAGCCAGGTGAGTGAACCCTGACGGCTCCCGGCCCTGCCCAACCGCCCTGCTCTGTGCTTCTTCCTCACAGAGTGTCCCAAGGGCCCTGACATCCTGGTGGTCCTGCTCTCAGTGATGGGGGCCATTCTGCTCATTGGCCTTGCCGCCCTGCTCATCTGGAAACTCCTCATCACCATCCACGACCGAAAAGAATTCGCTAAATTTGAGGAAGAACGCGCCAGAGCAAAATGGGACACAGTAAGAGACGGGGCTGGGCGTTTTCTAAAGTCCACTGTAAGATGCTATTCTGTTTCCTCCACAGGCCAACAACCCACTGTATAAAGAGGCCACGTCTACCTTCACCAATATCACGTACCGGGGCACTTAATGATAAGCAGTCATCCTCAGATCATTATCAGCCTGTGCCACGATTGCAGGAGTCCCTGCCATCATGTTTACAGAGGACAGTATTTGTGGGGAGGGATTTGGGGCTCAGAGTGGGGTAGGTTGGGAGAATGTCAGTATGTGGAAGTGTGGGTCTGTGTGTGTGTATGTGGGGGTCTGTGTGTTTATGTGTGTGTGTTGTGTGTGGGAGTGTGTAATTTAAAATTGTGATGTGTCCTGATAAGCTGAGCTCCTTAGCCTTTGTCCCAGAATGCCTCCTGCAGGGATTCTTCCTGCTTAGCTTGAGGGTGACTATGGAGCTGAGCAGGTGTTCTTCATTACCTCAGTGAGAAGCCAGCTTTCCTCATCAGGCCATTGTCCCTGAAGAGAAGGGCAGGGCTGAGGCCTCTCATTCCAGAGGAAGGGACACCAAGCCTTGGCTCTACCCTGAGTTCATAAATTTATGGTTCTCAGGCCTGACTCTCAGCAGCTATGGTAGGAACTGCTGGGCTTGGCAGCCCGGGTCATCTGTACCTCTGCCTCCTTTCCCCTCCCTCAGGCCGAAGGAGGAGTCAGGGAGAGCTGAACTATTAGAGCTGCCTGTGCCTTTTGCCATCCCCTCAACCCAGCTATGGTTCTCTCGCAAGGGAAGTCCTTGCAAGCTAATTCTTTGACCTGTTGGGAGTGAGGATGTCTGGGCCACTCAGGGGTCATTCATGGCCTGGGGGATGTACCAGCATCTCCCAGTTCATAATCACAACCCTTCAGATTTGCCTTATTGGCAGCTCTACTCTGGAGGTTTGTTTAGAAGAAGTGTGTCACCCTTAGGCCAGCACCATCTCTTTACCTCCTAATTCCACACCCTCACTGCTGTAGACATTTGCTATGAGCTGGGGATGTCTCTCATGACCAAATGCTTTTCCTCAAAGGGAGAGAGTGCTATTGTAGAGCCAGAGGTCTGGCCCTATGCTTCCGGCCTCCTGTCCCTCATCCATAGCACCTCCACATACCTGGCCCTGTGCCTTGGTGTGCTGTATCCATCCATGGGGCTGATTGTATTTACCTTCTACCTCTTGGCTGCCTTGTGAAGGAATTATTCCCATGAGTTGGCTGGGAATAAGTGCCAGGATGGAATGATGGGTCAGTTGTATCAGCACGTGTGGCCTGTTCTTCTATGGGTTGGACAACCTCATTTTAACTCAGTCTTTAATCTGAGAGGCCACAGTGCAATTTTATTTTATTTTTCTCATGATGAGGTTTTCTTAACTTAAAAGAACATGTATATAAACATGCTTGCATTATATTTGTAAATTTATGTGATGGCAAAGAAGGAGAGCATAGGAAACCACACAGACTTGGGCAGGGTACAGACACTCCCACTTGGCATCATTCACAGCAAGTCACTGGCCAGTGGCTGGATCTGTGAGGGGCTCTCTCATGATAGAAGGCTATGGGGATAGATGTGTGGACACATTGGACCTTTCCTGAGGAAGAGGGACTGTTCTTTTGTCCCAGAAAAGCAGTGGCTCCATTGGTGTTGACATACATCCAACATTAAAAGCCACCCCCAAATGCCCAAGAAAAAAAGAAAGACTTATCAACATTTGTTCCATGAGCAGAAAACTGGAGCTCTGGCCTCAGTGTTACAGCTAAATAATCTTTAATTAAGGCAAGTCACTTTCTTCTTCTTAAAGCTGTTTTCTAGTTTGAGAAATGATGGGATTTTAGCAGCCAGTCTTGAAGGTCTCTTTCAGTATCAACATTCTAAGATGCTGGGACTTACTGTGTCATCAAATGTGCGGTTAAGATTCTCTGGGATATTGATACTGTTTGTGTTTTTAGTTGGGAGATCTGAGAGACCTGGCTTTGGCAAGAGCAGATGTCATTCCATATCACCTTTCTCAATGAAAGTCTCATTCTATCCTCTCTCCAAACCCGTTTTCCAACATTTGTTAATAGTTACGTCTCTCCTGATGTAGCACTTAAGCTTCATTTAGTTATTATTTCTTTCTTCACTTTGCACACATTTGCATCCACATATTAGGGAAGAGGAATCCATAAGTAGCTGAAATATCTATTCTGTATTATTGTGTTAACATTGAGAATAAGCCTTGGAATTAGATATGGGGCAATGACTGAGCCCTGTCTCACCCATGGATTACTCCTTACTGTAGGGAATGGCAGTATGGTAGAGGGATAAATAGGGGGCGGGGAGGGATAGTCATGGATCCAAGAAGTCCTTAGAAATAGTGGCAGGGAACAGGTGTGGAAGCTCATGCCTGTAATTATAACCTTCAGCTACTAAGACAGGTGTGGTGGCTCACGCCTGTGATTATAATCTTCAGTTACTAAGACAGAGTCCATGAGAGTGTTAATGGGACATTTTCTTTAGATAAGATGTTTTATATGAAGAAACTGTATCAAAGGGGGAAGAAAATGTATTTAACAGGTGAATCAAATCAGGAATCTTGTCTGAGCTACTGGAATGAAGTTCACAGGTCTTGAAGACCAATATTATTTGTCAATATGTGGGGATAACCTGTAGCTGCATTCATGAGGTAGCAAATAGCAGTTTTGGCCTGTGGGGTGAACAGCTAAACAGTGTTCTGGCATCAGATAACACGGCACAAAGGGATTGTGTCTAGCTCTTTTGGAGAAAATTTATGTCCAGTCTCAGGATCTGTGGACAATAACGGAAAACTTTGAATATTCCTGACAAGTTGCCATATTAGGAGTCAGTTCTTTACTTCTCTGAGATTCCCAGGTCATCCATGATTTTTTTTTTAATTTGAGACAAAGCCTCACTCTTGTTGCCCAAGCTGGAATGCAATGGCAAGATCTCAGTTCACTGCAATCTCTGCCTCTCAGGTTCAAGCCATTCTCCTGCCTCAGCCTCCCCAGTAGCCGGGATTACAGGCACCCGCCACCACACCCGGCTAATTTTTGTATTTTTAGTAGAGACGGGGTTTCACCATGTTGGCCAGGCTGGTCTCGAACTCCTGACCTTAGGCGATCCACCTTCCTCGGCCTCCCACAGTGCTGGGATTACAAGTGTGAAGCACTGTGCCCGGCCAGTCATCCATGATTTTAATGGGGTCCAAAGGCCTCTTTTTCTTTGTTAAGTATTCCTGGTTGAAATTTCTTTTCTTTTTTTTTTTTTTTTTGAGACAGAGTCTTGCTCTATCACCCAGGCTGGAGTGCAGTGGCACGATCTCTGCTCACTGCAAGCTTCGCCTCCCGGGTTCACGCCATTCTCCTGCCTCAGCCTCCCGAGTAGCTGGGATTACAGGCACCTGCCACCACGCCCGGCTAATTTCTTTTTGTATTTTTAGTAGAGACGGGGTTTCACGGTGTTAGCCAGGAAGGTCTCGATCTCCTGACCTCGTGATCCTCCCGCCTCGGCCTCCCAAAGTGCTGGGATTACAGGCGTGAGCCACTGCCCCCGGCTGTGGTTGAAATTTCTTAAGTGCCTTCCTCACTTCCTAACCACCTTCTCTGTTTGGGTTTGTGCAACAGTAAATTAAATGTACTTTCCAAAAAGAATTGGCCTAAGGCTGCTCAGTGCTTCCTGTGTT